AGGAAAGCAGATGCTTGCGTAAACCACCTTGCATGTATTAATAATTGAGGCACAGTGAGCCGTTTTTAACAGGGAATTGTGGAAACCCTCCTGATATCTGAGCTCCCAGAAACCAGCTAAGGGGCCAATTTTGCAAGCAGGCCCTTCTAGGATGACAGTCTCAGGCCTACTCTACTAAGTCTTCTCTGTGCAGCTGTAAAAAGGGGACTGGATGGAGTTCATTGTCATACGGAATTTAATAACACTGGCTTCCTAACTCAGAAGTGAGTGTTAGAACTAATTCTTATGTTTTGCATATGCAGATTTATTACATTTCATACTATGTATATAGACATAGAGAATATAAATAGATATTTTATAAAAATTTATAGAAGCCTTAAGGTCACCACCATGTATAATCTTACATTTTATATTTTATGTCTCTTTTGCTACTCTTACAACAGCAGTTGTAATTACAATGTTTCTATTCTATTTTAGTGTTAACAAGAATATTTTCATGAACATTATCTCCTTCAAGCTCTACCTCACCATTTTTTGGTAATTAGGGCATTTATTATTTTCTCCCCATATTTTCAAGTGAGTACGCTAACTTAGACAGGTGAGGCCATTTGCTCAAGGTTGCATAGCTAATCAAAACCAAGCCAGAACACAAATACTGTTCTTGTACTTTTTAGGAATTCCATAGCCATCTCCATTGTCTTTCTACTGAGTCAGATACAAGTCACAGCTCCAACACAATAGGTGATTATTATTAATATCTATTTCTACTGCTTCCATGCCTACAGGAGATCCTGTATTATCTGCCTGGCCATCTCCTGCCTGCCATCTGGCGCCAAGGTGTCTCTCACAGAGCTGGGGAAGGGAGTAAGCAGGGTGCTAGTCTCAGTAATTTGTTGTAGGTGAGGATGTTGGATGATTCAGCGTGATGACAAATTAGAGGCATGAGGCTCCCAGTCTCCATCCCGCGGATTTTCTCTCAGTTCATTCCCCCACCACATGTGCTGTGTGTTGTTGCAGAGGGATGCATTTCTATCAGCCTATAGATCTTGCAACCTGGAGAAACAAAAATGTGTTTTGTCCTTAGCATCCAGAAGGTAATTGTACGATGTAAATGTTGTATGCCTTCCTAGCTCTTGATCTGGAAATTGTCATCATTTCTAAAACAAATAGAAATATACTTACTTTAAAAATAAATTAGTATGTTTAAAACACAGATAATAATTTATCCCCAAATTATTAAGCAATTACAAATTCAAGCAGTTGGTGCTGATTAATTATATATATACAAGGTAGCATTTTAAAAATTTATGATAAATTACAGCAATCTGTTGAAGTGTTGAAGGTGATTATTTATGAAGTGTGATGTAAATGAAATTTGCCACAGTGCGGGGAAAATAAATTCTTTATTAACATCTAATTATCTTTTGCTCACTTATGGATTCAATATTTCCTACCTCTGTATCAACTCTTATGGCCTGGGGGCAGTAGTATTTATTAAGATGGCATTTTTAGTTCCATCATAATTTAGCTTTATTCAAATTCCAGATCAGTGCTATCACATTACTATTTACTGAAAAATTCTGAACTGTGTTGCCAAAAAAGGATAAAAAGTAAGCTTTACATTTCCTTCCCTGGGAGTCTCATGACGCCGTTTTCTGTGTTTTCCTCAGTGAATGGGTGGTCTTATCACTGTTTGTTCAGTCATCCTTCCAGACTGAACTGCTAGCTGTGCACATCTTCCACACACAGAAAATGTCTTGGAAGTTGATTCTCTAGGTTTCTAAACTCAGCCTGTCTCTGTATTTTTATCGATGTGTTAAAAATATTTGAGGATCATCCCAAGTGAATCAGCTGATTGACAGCTTTAGGGTCCATAGATTCTTAACAGATGAAATCTACCAATAAAAAATTTTCAAGGGCAAATAAGAAGCCCTACAATTGTGCTAAATGCACTACCTACAAGAACAACAAGAACCAACTACTATAGGTATAACCAATACTATAGGTGTTTCAGAAGGCACAAATTAGCATATTTACATGGCTCAAATTTTTAATCATATTTTTATTACTCAATTTATATTATTATGATACAGGATGTGATAACTTAGCTTCCTCTAACAGATCCTGTCATATGCATGTTTTTGCATGCTACACTTTTGAAAAAAGCTTTTTATCATGAAAAATTTCAATCATAGACAAAGGTAAAGAGAATAGTATAATAAAACCCTTTGTACCCAGCTGCCAATTTAAAAAGTTATCCACGTGTTCTGTAAATCTTTTCTCATCTCTTTCCTTATCCACTTCGCCCATGCCCACCCCGGCCAGAGATGATTCTGAAGTCGATCTCAGATGTGTCTTTTTATCTTTAACTATTTTAGTTGAATTCTATACTTTTGAGGTCTAGCTAATCAGAAAGAAGAGTGAAGAAAGAGACCAGGGCAGTCAGAGGAATCAGATGCCTTTTATCTGAGAAATGAGAGAAGGAATACTCTCTTTCAGAAACACTGGTCTAGAAGACCCAGGAGGAAGATTTCAGGGTCTGTAAATAAGAAAAGCACAATAATGTGGAAACCAGTTAAGAATTTATCTCTGTGTCATTAAGGCATAGACCCAGAACTAAAGAGTACAAGGTATGGGGTGATTGATGTCACTCAGTTTAAGGAAGAACTTCCTAAAGTAAAGTGGACCAAAGATTCAATGAACTGTCACAAGGAATTGATGGTTTCAGCTCAGCAGAGTTTTCAAGTGGATCGGGCAACAGCTTGATAGCGCGATATAGAGGCAAAGTACAGGAGATTCAGATGAGATTTTATGTTGTGAGTTTTTCCAAACCCAGAAGCCTGCAAAGTGTGGCGGGCTTCTCAGCTGAAATTCTTCCTGGCTCATATATTAAATAAGAATCTAATCTTTTCTGAATGTGAACATCAGGTAAGAGCCTCATCCTGCTGTTTGCAATGTGGACTCAGAGAGCTGTTCGAAGGTTTTGAGCCAGCAACCTAGAAATCCACCTTGATTCTGCTACTTTCTAGCTGGGCAGAGCTCTGTAAGGTATATCACGTCTTCACTGAATCTCAGGCTTCTAATCTGTACAATGGGATTTTAAGGGAGTCTTCTGAGAATTAAATTAGGTGCATACTTAAAATCTCTCTCCTTCATTTTGTACCTAGTTAGGTATTTTGTATTAGGTGTTCATATTTACTCTTCCAATATCCAGAGCTTGCTGAACTTTCCATATTGATACTGCTTTGGTAAAGTTGAGTTTGTATTGATTTATTCAGCAGTCTGAACTTGGGGTTCAGTAGTGAGTTACACAGGGTCTGGCCACAAGTTGGCTAGAGTTTCATGGGCTTTCTGAGCTGGACAAGTTACCTTTATTACTGTAGGATAAATAAGTTAATCATGCTTACTTTGTCCCATCAAAAGAGAATAGTTATAATTATTTCATTGCTATAATCTTCCTACATTCTTTCTCATGAGGGTGAGAAGAAGTTGCTTAGAAGATAAAATATTGTTTTCTAACACTATCTTACGGGACCAGATAAAAGTTTCTAATTTAGCCTGAAATTACATTAAATAATAATGGTGTATTCAACTTAGCATTTTATCATTAGATTGATAGAGACTTTTAAAATGTGTAGTATCTCGTCATTTAAGGAGCCATGGCCCTCTAAAGATTGTCACGAATAACAGGAAACCCTCCAGATCATTTATTTCCATTCATTCTCATTAATAATAGTATTTAAAAGCAGAAGTTTGCCAGAAGACTCTATTTATAAGATACTTAGCACAGAAGCTCACTTGTGCTTTAAAATGTGCCCTGGATAACTCTGGCATCTTGTGTTATCTGATATATCAAACTAAAACACAGAACCATGGATAGACTGTTCTCTCCTTTGGAAACATCAACCTGTATTCAGAGACTCGAACCATTCCCTGCTCTCCTAAAATGCCCTCAAGGCAGACGTAGCACCAGCAGTATTTGGAGCTCATACAGTGCGGCATTGAGGACGGATGCCTTTTGTTCACAAACAGATTGGGAAATGTGAGATAAATGGATTTTTTCGCGGTAAGTGGGAGAAAATGTGGGAGAGATTTGGAAGCAGGGCAGCCGTGGGGCAAGGAATGTTGAAATGTAGCAATTACTCTTTGGTCTTCCTCCGCAAAACACTGCCCTTCTCCGCCTAGCATTTTTCAGATGCCAGGCCCTGAACATGAAAACACGGTGTGCCTGCTGAGCCCTTAACATTCTCAAGAGCGCCTGCTGGAGAGCCAGCCAGGGCTTGCTGAATCCTGTGTCTGGAACCCAGACTTGCAGGGTAGGGAGAAAGCAGCCTTGCAGTGGCCTAAACAGACGCTAAGTGGACAGCTCACTTGAACTTGGTTTAGCAGACCTCAGAAGTTGCTTGTTTTAATTTCCTTTTGTTTGTCTTATTCGTGAGGGAGGGATCCCTTGCCCTAGAGTTATGGGGATAGCTGAACATGGGACGCCAGGCACTGGACAGATGAGATCAGCAGCAGTTTATGAGTCACATATACTCACAGCCTGGAGCAGGAGGACCGCACACACCACACAAAGCCACATGGGAGTCCCGCGGCAGAAGAGTTGAACATCACAGGGCTGTGGGAGGCAGGCCTTACAGTGGAAGGAAGGTAGGATGCCTGTGGTTTCCATAGAAGGATGGCATGACTGCTATTGTTTTGGTGTTTTCTACAGGCTGTGGAATGGGAGTGTGATGAAGCTACCAAAAAGGCCTGTTACAGCAAAGGCAAATCAAAGGTAAGAAGAATGCAATTATGAGCAGCCATCACTATTTTTAATTAATTTATTTATTTTCCCTCAGGAGGAATGTCAGAACTACATCCGGGTGCTTCTGGTGGGTGGCGACCGGTTATTCACCTGTGGGACCAATGCATTCACGCCTGTCTGCACCAACCGCTCGGTATGGCTTCTTTTTGTGCCTCAAAAGAATTTATAACTGCTTTCCCTCTCATCCTCCCCCACAGTTGAGCAACCTGACTGAGATCCATGATCAGATCAGTGGCATGGCCCGCTGTCCCTACAGTCCCCAGCACAATTCCACAGCGCTCCTCACAGCTGGTGGGGAGCTCTATGCTGCTACAGCCATGGATTTTCCAGGACGTGATCCTGCCATTTACCGAAGCCTAGGCATTTTACCTCCTCTCCGCACGGCGCAGTACAACTCCAAATGGCTCAATGGTAAGCCTTCCGTCACTCCCTCTTTCTCACCTGAGATTTTTTCCCTCTTTTCTATTGTTTCCAGAGCCAAACTTTGTGTCATCTTATGACATCGGAAATTTTACCTACTTCTTTTTCCGAGAAAATGCAGTAGAGCATGACTGTGGGAAAACAGTGTTCTCCAGAGCTGCCCGGGTGTGCAAGAACGATATTGGTGGGCGCTTCCTGCTGGAAGACACCTGGACCACATTCATGAAGGCTCGCCTGAACTGCTCCCGTCCTGGGGAAGTCCCCTTTTACTACAACGAATTGCAGAGTACTTTCTTCCTGCCTGAGCTGGATTTGATCTATGGCATCTTTACCACCAATGTGTATGTAACTTGAAATAATTTTTCTCCCCTCTTGACTGCCTTCTCTCTCTCCCTCCGCTCCCAGGAACAGCATTGCGGCCTCAGCTGTGTGCGTCTTCAACCTGAGCGCCATCGCGCAGGCCTTCTCTGGGCCCTTCAAGTACCAAGAAAACTCGCGCTCGGCCTGGCTACCGTATCCCAACCCAAACCCCCACTTCCAGGTAATTTTCGGGGGGCAAAGGGGCACTGTTGGGCTCTGGTAACCTGGCCCGTCTTCCCTTTCAGTGTGGCACCGTGGACCAGGGCCTGTACGTGAACCTGACCGAGAGAAATCTGCAGGATGCTCAGAAGTTCATTCTGATGCATGAGGTGGTACAGCCAGTGACCACAGTGCCCTCCTTCATGGAGGACAATAGCCGCTTTTCCCACGTGGCAGTCGACGTGGTGCAGGGCAGAGAAGCGCTCGTCCACATCATCTATTTGGCCACAGGTAGGAGCTCTGGCCCCCTCTGAGGGGTTTTCCTTGTTTCCTTTTCATCCTGTGACCTTCATAGATTACGGAACCATTAAGAAAGTGCGGGTACCCCTGAATCAGACCTCAAGCAGCTGTTTGCTGGAAGAGATTGAGCTCTTCCCTGAGAGGCGGAGGGAGCCCATCAGGAGCCTGCAGATCCTGCACAGCCAGAGTGTCCTGTTCGTGGGCCTGCGGGAGCACGTGGTCAAGATCCCCCTGAAGAGGTGCCAGTTCTACCGCACACGCAGGTAGGGCATCTCCGGGGTCAGGATGCACTGGTCTTTCTGTTGACCATTTGGTGTGTGTTTCCAGCACCTGCATTGGGGCCCAGGACCCTTACTGTGGCTGGGATGTGGTAATGAAGAAATGCACAAGCCTGGAGGAGAGCCTGAGCATGACGCAGTGGGAACAGAGCATCTCTGCGTGTCCGGTGAGTGCCCACCTTCTCCATCCTCTGAAAATTTCTGACACCTCTGCTTGGTTTTGCTTCCTAGACCAGGAATCTCACCGTGGATGGGCACTTTGGTGTGTGGTCTCCGTGGACGCCTTGCACGCACACAGATGGCAGCGCCGTGGGATCCTGCCTCTGTCGAACCCGCTCCTGCGACAGCCCGGCCCCGCAGTGTGGTGGCTGGCAGTGCGAGGGCCCTGGCATGGAGATCGCCAACTGTTCCAGGTGTGCCGCTCAGAACACGCCAGTTGTGCTGCACCTAATGATTGCATTGCTTCCCTTCCCTCAGGAACGGAGGCTGGACTCCCTGGACCTCGTGGTCTCCCTGCAGCACTACCTGTGGGATCGGCTTCCAGGTGCGGCAGCGCTCCTGCAGCAACCCCACTCCCAGGCACGGGGGCCGGGTGTGCGTGGGACAGAACCGCGAGGAAAGGTACGTGCCCACCCTGCTGCCAGCACCGCCAGGTTTCCTTGTCATTTTGGTTTCCTCATTACAGATACTGCAATGAACATTTGCTATGTCCCCCACACATGTTCTGGACAGGCTGGGGTCCTTGGGAACGGTGCACAGCCCAATGCGGGGGTGGCATTCAAGCTCGCCGCAGGATCTGTGAGAATGGGCCTGACTGTGCAGGCTGCAATGTGGTGAGTAGCCTTCTTCTCACACCCAGCCCACATATAGTAACACTCGTCTGCGCATTCTCCCCAGGAGTACCAGTCTTGCAACACCAACCCGTGTCCTGAGCTGAAGAAGACCACGCCCTGGACACCCTGGACACCTGTCAACATCTCTGACAACGGCGGCCACTATGAGCAACGATTCCGATACACATGCAAAGCCCGCCTGGCTGATCCGAATTTGCTGGAAGTGGGAAGACAGAGAATCGAAATGCGGTACTGTTCTAGCGACGGCACCAGTGGCTGCTCCACAGATGGTGAGTAGTGATTCCGTGGGGACTGACCCACTACAGAATCACACTTCACCTGTTTCCTTGGCAGGGCTTTCTGGGGATTTCCTGCGTGCTGGGAGATACTCTGCCCACACGGTCAACGGGGCTTGGTCAGCCTGGACGTCGTGGTCACAGTGCAGCCGTGACTGCAGCAGGGGCATTCGGAACCGGAAGCGTGTTTGCAACAACCCCGAACCCAAGTATGGGGGAATGCCTTGCCTTGGCCCATCTCTGGAATACCAGGAATGCAACATTTTGCCCTGCCCAGGTAAGTGGATTGTGTAGTCTACAAAACATCTGTAGAAGAGCTGTGACATTGTGTTTCTTCACAGTGGATGGCGTGTGGTCTTGCTGGTCCCCCTGGACAAAATGTTCAGCAACATGCGGCGGTGGACACTATATGAGGACCCGCTCTTGCTCCAATCCAGCCCCGGCCTATGGAGGGGACATCTGCCTGGGGCTGCACACAGAAGAGGCACTCTGCAACACGCAGCCCTGCCCAGGTAAGCGGCACCTCACCTACTGCACAGCTTTCCCGCCCCATCTCCCCTTTTCTGGTCTCTGCAGAGAGCTGGTCGGAGTGGTCGGACTGGTCTGAGTGTGAAGCCTCTGGCGTCCAAGTCCGCGCCCGCCAGTGCATCCTCCTGTTCCCCATGGGCAGCCAGTGCTCCGGGAACACCACGGAGAGCCGGCCGTGTGTGTTTGACTCTAATTTCATCCCAGGTAAGAGCAGAGGTATTTATCAGTAAGAATAATACACATTGTGATTCGACTTTTCTTTTTCCAGAAGTATCTGTGGCAAGATCCAGTAGCGTAGAAGAGAAAAGGTGTGGAGGTACGTTATTCCTTTTAAGTAGTTGTAATGGAAGTGTGGCATCACTTTGCTCATGTCTCCCTAGAGTTCAACATGTTCCACATGATCGCCGTGGGGCTGAGCAGCTCCATCCTCGGCTGCCTCCTCACCCTGCTCGTCTATACTTACTGCCAGCGGTACCAGCAGCAATCCCACGATGCGACTGTCATCCACCCCGTCTCACCTGCCCCCCTTAATACCAGCATAACCAACCACATCAACAAACTGGACAAGTACGACTCGGTGGAGGCCATCAAGGTAAGTGAATTTTAATATTTCTGCTAAGTGCCTTAAACCTGTTTTTTTTTAATATATTTTCCAGGCATTTAACAAAAACAACTTGATCCTAGAGGAAAGAAACAAATACTTCAACCCACATCTCACTGGGAAGACCTATTCTAATGCCTACTTTACAGATCTCAATAATTATGATGAGTACTAACAGCTTTCATGTTTTTGGCTTCTTGTAAATCCCCAGTTCCTCAAGGCCTGTGCCCCATGACTGCCCATGTTTCTGAGGCTTCAGAGTCGAAGTTTGGATACATTTCAAGTGCATTTCAAGCCACCAGAGTGTCCCATTGCTGCCAAAAATACACGTCTTTAAAAGCAACAAAAATTGAAATAAGACATCGTGAAAATCTTGACCATTGTTGAATGAGCCAGGGTGTGAAGTTTTTAATTGTGTTCATCCTATTTTTCTGACAAGTCCATTGGTTTGTTTTTTGAGCATTATTTTATAAATGTGCCACCCACATTGGAAGGAGTCTTTCTTTAGAACTTTGGAGTGTAAATCTTCATGATGTTGTAATTCAAGAAAATAGGCACTTTCTCTGAAAGACCTGCTCCTTCCACAAGAAGTGCATAGGTCCATAATATTTCATAAAATGAAGAAAAAGAATGTGGCCAAACAATTATTCACCATGGATTGCCCAACTTTCCAAATCTGGATAAAGCTGTGGGATTCTTGGAAGCAGCTTGAGTGTTTTCATCTTGCCTGGGAAGCCCAGGAATTCCACCTGGTCCACACCGGCAGAAGTTACAGTAGACTGTGAGGCACCCCACCTTGCTCCTGATGCAGTTTCTGTGCCATTGCTGGTGCTGGTGGAGGCAGCGGAGCAGAGGCTCAGGCACAATGAAGCGTGGATGTGTTCTGCAGGTTGCTGCAAAACTCACCTTATTCTGACTTTTGGATTTCATGGCATTCCAGGAAGCTCCTTGCCATGCTGTTGGCCTGGAAGTCCACCTGTCTGGTCCATAGTGACGTCCTGAAGAGCCAGTCTGTAAAATAACCAACCACTTACTTAGCGTTTGGATAGACTCCATGCCTTCTCTCTCCCTGCAAAGAAAAATCTTGAACATTTATGATGTCAATTAGTGAAAGTATTGAAAATACTAAATTATAACTAAAAGCAACTTTTTATGTTATTGAAAATATTGAAAGAACTGATATTAATGATAATCATTTTATTTTTCATCTCTCTGATATACCCAATGTGTGGCAATCAGCCCCTACCACGAGCATTAATACCATGTAAAGCTGGCTTTCTGGAGTCTGCCAGGTCCACACGAAGTGCTACCCCCAGTTTCTGCTGTTACTTGCTGCCTCCAGGCCAGGGGAGCAGGAGATGCTCAGCTCTGGTGCCTTTTCTTTTATTTCAGTGCTGCCTTCCCACCCACCCAGTCCATTCACCCTCACCTCTCCCTGCATGGAGGCAACAGCATTTCAAGATGTACCTTGGGAAGTCAGGATAGCTGGAAGTAAGGGTTTTTGGGATCCCTGTGGTCTCTTCACTGATCATCGATAAGCATTTAAGAGTGTGCTAACACCATTCACAGAGGTCCCTGGAAAAAAATATATAATTTTCTCACAAACAACCAATACATAACCTATGGCAGTTGGTTGAATAATTATTGAAAAAAAGAACACGACTGAAAAAGTTCATCTGATGCCTCTGAGCATGTGATAAAGTCCTGGGTAGACACGGAAACGTGTTCTTACAAATGAACCTTCGGATCTATGAAAGAAAATATAGTAGGGGGACTAAGGAACATAGAATTTTATTAGCATATGTGATTTTACCCTTATCTTTGTTTCTAATTTAAAGAAACAATTTCAGAAAGTGTTAGAAGAATTCTATGTTTAATAATGAATATTGTTGAGTTCAAAATATTCTCATATACCCAGATTTACAGAGATGACACAGTATTGAAATGGCAGGTGGGCTCTGTAAGTTATTTTGGATTAATGACATTCAGGGTCTTTGCAGTGGGGACTTCATGTTGCCTCTCACTCATTCCTCATATGTCAGAGTCTTCTGTCTATATGCACATGCTCAAAGTCCATACTCAGTAGGGGAAATCTAGCCGGATGGTTCTCCAATTGTTCCTCGGCTGGATTTTCATCATCAGATATTTCAACTCATCTCATCAGTTTCTTGTAAGAAAAAAACATTTTCACTTTGTAGCACATTTTAGTTATTTTTGAGTCTTCTTCCCTAATAGTTTGTAAGCTTAAAGGGACATTTTATTTTCCCTGGTAAAGAGGATTCTAATATTTCAAGAATGTTTCACTGGAATTGATGGGAAATGGTTTCTAAATGGCATCGAAGCTGGTCTTTAATGAGTCTTTTGCAATGACTTGGGAAAAACACCCTCCCTCACTACAGGATCTTCATGTTGTTAATAATATAAACAAACCTTTGAAATTAGCATTGCAAAAGAATCCCATTTTTGTTTCGTACCACACTGTTCAAAGGAAAATTGTTTATCTCTCTTCCTTTCTCTCTCTCTCTTATTTGACAGAATAGCAAGTGTTTAGATAATTTCAGATATATTCTAAGTATTTTACCAGCTGTGGAATAAGTTGTGTTTGTCCATCACTGTGTAGCTACCGTTCACATGTTCTGGCTCTGTACTCCACGCTTATCGCGTGAACCCTCACATGTTGGACTTTCACAGTGTGATCTCTCACCTGTCTTGGAAACTCCTTCATAAAGCCGCTCTTCCTTAGGCCTGGGCTGTTTGGAAGTCCTGGTGAAACTTTGCGGTTCACATTTTAAATTCCTGAATGACCTTTTCATTCTCTCTTTCTTTATCTTTGTTTTTGTCCTTCATTCCCTCCTTTTGTTCTTCCTTCCTGCCTTCTTTTCTTCTTTCCTTTCTTCTTTCTTTAATTCTTCCTTTCTTCCTATTTTCTTGGTACAAGTGGAACAAAAACCAACACATAGTTTTAAGCTACACCTTTCTGCACCTGATGTAAAATGACATTAATCACTATTTAACTTCTAAAATTATTTCTGAATACAGTTGGAGATAGGCTGGTTTTCATGAGGAAGCTGGCTTGGCTTTAGTCTTACATTTAAATTCTTTGAAAGTGGCTCCCAGTGCTATTCAGGGTCCTTTCTTGAGGCCAGACTCATCACCATCTACTATTGATTTTACAGTGCACTGACAGTTTACAGGAAGGAGAAGAACAGAATTTCTGCACACTACACAACATGTGGGCTTCCTGTAGCTCCAGGGACATGTAGCTTTGGTGAAACTGGGGTTTTGTAACCTCTGAATGATATGGACTTAGTGAATTCTAAGGAACTCAGGGGGCACGTGGTCAGGCTCCACCGCACAGAAGAGCCACAGTCTCCAGACTCATGGCGTTCCCTCCAGAACTCCCCATTCCCCTCTGAGCATATTTCTATGCTGCTGCTTCTTGTGACTTACATGAGGCATCTCAGCTTCTTCATGTTTGTAGGGATGGTTCCCTAAGCCTGTTCAAGTAGGCTCTCACTAGAGTTACCATTCATATTTGAGAAGAAAAGAACATTTAATAAATGTATGTGTGGGGCTGAGGTTCTAAAGGAATTGAAAAGAGACGATAAACATTGAATGAGGGTGAGGGCATCCCTGCTGGGGAGAAACCTCTGTCCCTAGGAAGAGTCCGTTCATGTCATGTGGTTTGGGATGAACCAGGGGTCTGGCCCCATCGGGTCACAGGTGATGGCAAATAGAAAAGAAGCAAATGGAGGAAATAGTCGGATAAGTAGGTGACGTGAAAGGCAGGACCTGGTCACCCCAGCAAGTGCTATGGACAGTTCCCGGAAACGGTTGCCCACTTCACAGGTCCATGGGTCTGACCCTTGGACTCTGCCAGGATCAACTGCCCAGAGTGCCAGAGTTTTAGCCAAAGGTGTACTTACTTCCTTATTTATCTGCAAAAGGATGGAAACTGTGGGAGTCAAAGCCTATTTTGCTGAGTGTTCCCACTGGAGTCTCTGGTAGAATTAGCAGGTCATGCTGTCAAAATCATGGACAAAGGCTGGGTGCAGTGGCTCATGCCTATAATCCCAGCACTTTGGGAGGCCAAGGTGGGCGGATCACCTGAGCTCAGGAGTTTGAGACCAGCCTGGGCAACATGGGGAAACTCCATCTCTACAAAATATACAAAATATTAGCCAGCCATCGTGGTGCGTGCCTGTGGTCCCAGTTTCTTGGGAGGCTGAGGCGGGAGTATCATTTGAGCCAGGAGGTTGAGGTTGCAGTGAGCTGAGATCACATCACTGCACTCCATCCTGGGTGACAGAGAGAGACCCTGTCTCAAAAAAAAAAAAAAAGAACAAAGTCTTAGCGGGGGGTCTCTATGTCCCCAAGTGGCTCTCTAAGGGGATCCATTAGCGTATAATTGAATATCAAAGGGAATTTTACCTTAAACATATATCAAGTCTATACTCAGCTAATCGTTTTGTCTAAACACAGCCTTGTTAGCATTTGAATTTACAAATATTCATTTGCTTATTTGCAGTGTTCCTTTTGCTTTTAGAATAAATCATAAATATTTCCCCAATACTGTCAAGATACTTCTTCAACTTTGTCCCTGAACCATCAGCTTTCTTTAGGGTCCGGGTATCCTTTACACTTCAATGGGGTTTTCTTGTGTGTGTCATTGGGGGTAACTCCATTGACCTCAGCATTTCTATCTCAAGAGATGGCTCTGGAACACAGAACCAGAGGCAACAGGTACTAATGGTTGATAAAATTAACAGCGACTGCATAACCATTTTCCACATGGCAGGGCTGTGCTTAAGCCCCACACCTCCAATAATCAATTTCTATGACGGTACTAATAACCTTAACTATATGCAAATTCTTCACCACTTATGATATGGTACAAACTGGAGTTTACAGATGGCCTTGGCCTTGCCTAGCCCATTTGTTCATCCTAACTTCTTCATCACTTCCTGATGCACTTGGGGAAGCATGTTGACACAACGTTACCAATATTTGATTACCTATGGTTATCTGCAATTACCTACGCTTATCTTATCAGACCCTAGATGCCATTTGAGCCCCTTACTTCTTTGGGCAGTGGGTGAAATGGGAGAACATAGAGAAATGTTCACTTTGACCTAAGAAACGCATAAAAGGGAATGCCATGCACAATGTAAGATAAAATGTTTGGGGACAGGGGATCATCGTGAAATTTATTTCTGCTATTCTGCCCTATTGAGGTCATTAATTATAATGGATTTAAAGATTTTTTTTTAAACTCTACAAACACTAAGCCAAGGAATTCAGGTTATCTGCTATGTTAACCTAATAAAGCAAAGGAAAATAAGTTGCTTTAATCCTTGCTTGTTAACCTAATAAAGCAAAGGAAAATATGTTGCTTTAATCCTTGCTTCTTTTCTCTTTTGGTAATAGAAAAGGTAAATAAGATGTAATGTTGAACTGCTGGTGATGATTTCTAAAACGACTCTTTAAATACTCCTTTCCTATGGACTTATATTAAAGATGCATTGTACACATTGTTTTAGCAGATAGATCAAAGATATACTCAGTGGTCATCTGTTGCATTATCAGAAATTTGATACATGTTACAGAAGCATGAGGAAGGGAATCCTATCCACTTTTGAAAATAGAGTTCACATTGCAAGCGACATAGGGCATTATCAAAACCAATTCAGAGCCTGGCACAAAATGTATACTTCCTAGTGAAAGCTGTCTCAAAACACAGCCTTTTTGATGGATCATATTAGCTCATATCTGCCATAGAAAGGCAATCAAGCTTACTCCCTGCAATCGGAGTCAATATCAATTCTTGCTCAAGCAAACATGTTTTACAGTGTTGGCGCAATGGCAGGAACTAGTCAAGGGCACTTTCAGATCTGGAAAGAGGAAAGAGGAGGTAGAAAATCACTCTTTTGTGTTTCTTAAACTGTCAATCAAGCAAGAAAATTTATTCCACCCCTTCATATTTGCTCTAAAATCTGGGGCCAGTAGTTGAAATGTGATCTTGTTCTTTCTCAGCCTTTTGGCAATTTAATGCCAAATATTCCAAATGTTAGATGAATGGCAGTAATAAAATGATTCAAATGTTTGATAAATACAAGCTGAGAGCAAAATCTGGACTCTGAAAAATCGGAACTATTTTATCATGTTGCTAAAATGAGAGCATCATTTTCTTCCCTCTCTGTAAGTGCGGTAGTTTAATTTCCTAGAAAAAGTTGCTAGTGCCTTGTTTAAGATGATCATTTATCATTTCATGTGGATATTATTGGTCTAATTAGAAGGAGAAGATTGATTGGATTTACTTTAAAGAAAATTATTCTCCTATGTCTCTTTGAACTCAGGAATAGAAAATGACCAAGAAGCACATCATCTTCAGATGTGATTTTTGCCCTCACTGGGGATGTAGAACCAGAATAGGTACAACATATGCTCAGAAGAGAGGTGACTTCAGTATTAGCCTTCTAGAAACTAACATCACTTTAATTTTTACATGTTCCAAAAAAAATCATAGTGATTGTTCTGTAATAAGAATGTTAACGTGATGCCTATAGAAGTTAGAGGTTTTTGTTTCTGTTTCTCTTCAGGCAAGTCCATAGATAGAGGAAAATCAGACACAGGCTGGTGACAACTGGTATAGATACAGTGAGCATGGAATGAGAACCACCTACAACATTGCCTGATTATTTTTAAGTTTATATCAAAACTGCTTCACAAGTTCACAAAAGTTGTCACTCTTAATTTGGGTTAAGAAAAGTAATAGTATTATCTCTGCTGAAGTTGATTGTTTTTCTCTTTTACCATGACTGTTGGCCAAAAGCAAGCTGAACCTCTGCACTTTGAAACAAAGCACAGTATGAATCTTTAACCCAAGCACTTAGTTTCACCACTGAGATTCTACATCATCTGCAAGAAAATGCACAAACTTTTGGTCCAATGTTGGATTCTTCAAAAGTGCATAGCAAAACTTTTGTGCTATGCCGCTTGATGTAACTTTTAAAGATGTTATCAAATGTTAAATGCCTCATTCTGCGTTAATTTGCTGTTGGCTGTTTTGTGAACACAAAATAAACTTGAGATTTTTTTTTTTTTTTTTTTTTGTGAAACTCCTCCAAAGCCAATTTCAGCCCTTGGTAAGCTTGCAGACAGTTACTGATCTTAAATTTAATTTTAAAAGACAATGTATCTTAATTATAATTTAGCTTTTTAAAACAATGAGATAGCTTTACATTTCCCCTTTGTTTGAATGAGAAAATGGATCTTGGGTTGCTATGCTAGAACACTTGTAGATTGCTGGGTCCTTTGTAAGGGGGCCATGGACACACCACACTTTCTTTCAATCCTTACATTTGAAGCATTGATATTCTTCAAAACCTTCTTGTTACATGTGCGCAATAGAAATTTCTAATGTTCATGACTTTTATCTTTCCTGTCCATCAATTCACTGGTTGTAAATGCTTCCTGAGAGCTGTCTAGGTCTGTATCCCAGATTGTTGCTTAATGACATCTGACAGATGCATTGTTTTCTGAAATCAGCTTAAGACACCAATTGTGGCAACTGGAAACTCATTACCTGCTGCATTGGATCAACTATGGAAGTTGGAGCAGGGGTGGGCGGAGGTCACCTAACCAATCAATGGAAGGCAACTCACACCTGCTCCAAGCCTCAGCTTTGAGAAACAAACACGTTTATAAGAAAAAATATATAGCTATTATTACAGAAGTGAATATGTTGTGCTCTCTTACTGCTCTTGGTGCATTGACAGTTTCTGTATCTCAACCCTATTCATCTTTATGAAAAAGCATTCTGAAGATCTATCCTCAGCACTGCTGAGTGTGCAGTCACACTTTCCTACCAACCCCCTTCTTACCATCTCTAGCTGCCATTTGTGGGGGGAACAAAACAAGGGAATCCTGATTGTGTACAGTATAAATTGTATTATATTTTTTGTACTTATGTTTTATGTAAATAGTTTGTCTCATTCAATTGTATGTGAGCATTGAAATAAATCCTACCATTTAGGGGACAATTTAGTGGCATTTTTCTTTGTATTGCCTC